CCCCCTTCTACCTTCAGGCCCTACCTGGCCGGGGCTCCAGGGGGCCCCCAGGACAAAGCACGAGTCCATTGTCCCTAGAAGACGTCCCCACCCCAGGGTCCTGGCATCCATCCTGTGGATGCCTAAGGTCAAGGCAGCGCCTTCTTTGGGGTTTCCCGGGACACTTCCAGGATTGTTATTTTAGGCAATAGAGGGTGATGTGGTTGGGGCACCTGCAAAGATTCACTGGAGCAGTTTGAGTGGGCTGGGAATTGAAAACAGTGATTCCCGTTCTGACTCACTGTGGTGAGAGTGGCTGAAGACTGTGGTTAGTGGTTACTGTTTTCCACAATTTGGCCTTGACCTTGAAGGGACACATCAGAACTGCGTGGGGGTGGCCTGGGTGCCATCAGGCAGCAACTGTATATTGGGGAGGTGAAACCACTGCTTCTTAAGCTGGCTTTTCAGACCCCCTGGCTCACTTTATGCTGGTCTCTCCCACAGGAACGATGTCTGGGCTTGGGGAAAGGGCACCCTGTGGCTGCTGTGGGGAGGGTGGTGGACCTCTTCTTCCCCCATAGGGCCCAGATGCCACCTGACCTGGATGTCCACCCCCACACCCTCTCTCTCTTCCCACTGCCCACTCTCCTCTTGCATCCTCCCTCTCTAACACCACTGTCTTTCTTCCAGGCTTCTCACTGCAGCACTAATGGAAGCCACCTGACCACCACCCAGTGGGGGGGATGTATGTGGGGAGGGACATGGAAGTCTCCGGGGGCTGGAGGTCATGGAAGCCTTGTGGGGTGAAGGATAGCAGGCTTTATTTTACCTATTACCTGCCTGAAGCACAGGCCCGTCTGCTCAGGAATGTGGTAGATGGGGGTGTTTGGAGGATTGGCTGACCTTTGGGAGGAGGGAGTGGCCCAGGTGAGGGAACCAGAAGTAGAAGTAGAACAAGGCTCTTAGAGGCTGGAGGGCAGAACCTGGGGACTGGGGATTCCTTTCTAGTTCTCATACTGGACTCTCCTCTTTTTCTCACCCTGCCCCTTCCCAGGGTCCTCACCCTTGGGCCTCTTGGGGACTACCGATGAGCCTCCTCCCTCAGGCCCCTCGACGACGCAAGGGGCCCAGGCTCCTCTCCTGCAGCAGCGCCCCCAGGAGCTGGGAGAGTTGAGGGTGCTGGGCAGAGATGAGACAGGGCGCCTCCGTGTGGTCTGGACCGCCCAGCCTGACACCTTTGCCTACTTCCAACTGCGCATGCGGGTGCCCGAGGGGCCGGGGGCACATGAGGAAGTGCTGCCAGGGGACGTCCGCCAGGCTCTGGTGCCTCCACCCCCTCCTGGAACCCCGTATGAGCTGTCACTTCATGGGGTCCCTCCTGGGGGCAAGCCCTCTGACCCCATCATCTACCAAGGCATTATGGGTACATCTTGGACTCTGCTCAGATCAATATCCACTATGCTTTGCTTTTGCCTCTCAAACTCCAGACAAGGATGAGGAGAAGCCTGGGAAGTCCTCAGGCCCACCACGCCTGGGTGAGCTGACGGTGACAGACAGGACCTCCGACTCCTTGCTCCTGCGCTGGACGGTCCCCGAGGGCGAGTTTGACTCCTTCGTGATCCAGTACAAAGACAGGGACGGGCAGCCCCAGGTGGTGCCCGTGGAAGGACCCCAGCGCTCGGCCGTCATCACCTCCCTGGATCCTGGCCGCAAGTACAAATTTGTCCTGTATGGGTTTGTTGGCAAGAAGAGGCATGGTCCGCTGGTGGCTGAAGCCAAGATCTGTGAGTGACAGCAGTAACACCCTGCCCTCTGTGTCTCTCCCTTCTCTCTACCCACTCTTCCTAGTGCCTCAGAGTGACCCAAGTCCAGGGACTCCACCCCGCCTGGGAAACCTGTGGGTGACAGACCCTACCCCAGATTCACTGCACCTCTCCTGGACTGTCCCTGAGGGCCAGTTTGACACCTTCATGGTCCAGTACAGGGACAGGGATGGACGGCCCCAGGTGGTACCTGTGGAAGGGCCCGAGCGTTCATTTGTTGTCTCCTCACTGGACCCTGACCACAAGTACAGATTCACTCTGTTTGGAATTGCGAACAAGAAGCGGTATGGCCCCCTCACGGCCGATGGCACCACTGGTGAGTAGCAGCCACCTCAGCCCCCATGTGACTTCAGCACCTGGCTGGATCTCCTTGTTTACAGCTCCAGAGAGGAAAGAGGAGCCCCCCCGCCCTGAGTTCCTGGAGCAGCCCCTCCTGGGGGAACTGACAGTGACCGGCGTGACCCCAGACTCCTTGCGTCTCTCATGGACAGTGGCCCAGGGCCCCTTCGACTCATTCATGGTCCAGTACAAGGATGCACAGGGGCAGCCCCAGGCAGTGCCTGTTGCGGGGGATGAGAATGAGGTTACTGTCCCCGGCCTGGATCCCGACCGGAAGTATAAGATGAACCTCTACGGGCTTCGTGGCAGGCAGCGTGTGGGGCCCGAGTCTGTGGTGGCCAAGACTGGTGAGTCATGGCTGCCAGGCCTCCCTCCCCTGGCAGCCCTTTATGCCTCTATCTCTTCTCTCAGCTCCTCAGGAGGATGTGGACGAGACCCCCAGCCCCACAGAACTGGGCACGGAGGCCCCGGAGTCCCCCGAGGAGCCGCTCCTGGGGGAGCTGACAGTGACAGGATCCTCCCCTGATTCGCTGAGCCTCTTCTGGACCGTCCCCCAGGGCAGCTTCGACTCTTTCACCGTGCAGTACAAGGACAGGGATGGGCGGCCCCGGGCGGTGCGTGTTGGGGGCAAGGAGAGTGAGGTCACCGTGGGAGGCCTAGAGCCCGGGCACAAGTACAAGATGCACCTGTACGGCCTCCACGAGGGGCAGCGCGTGGGCCCGGTGTCCGCCGTGGGCGTGACAGGTGAGTGAGGGGCAGGGGCCTGCTTTGGTTCCTTACTAACAGCCCCCTACCATCTCTGTCCCAGCCCCACAACAAGAAGAGACCCCTCCAGCCACTGAGTCCCCGCTGGAGCCACGCCTAGGAGAGCTGACAGTGACAGATGTGACCCCCAACTCTGTGGGCCTCTCCTGGACAGTCCCCGAGGGCCAGTTTGACTCCTTCATAGTCCAGTACAAGGACAAGGACGGGCAGCCCCAGGTGGTGCCGGTGGCGGCAGACCAGCGAGAGGTCACAGTCTACAACCTGGAGCCTGAGAGAAAATATAAGATGAACATGTATGGACTACATGATGGGCAACGCATGGGCCCCCTGTCTGTGGTCATCGTGACGGGTGAGTAATGGGGGGACTCAGTCCTCATCTCT